TCAGCCTCTTGAGTAGCTGGGATTACAGGCACGCACCACCACACTCGCCTGATTTTTAGTAGAAACGGGGTTTCACCATGTTGGCCAGGCTGGTCTCGAACTCCTGACCTCAGGTAATCCACCTGCCTCGGCCTCCCAAAGTGCTGGGATTACAGACGTGAGTCAACGCGCCCAGCCGGAATAATATTTTACAGCAATTACACTGCACTGTTTAGATCATTATTCCTATGCCGCCTCCTCCCCCAACAAAGTGCGTGCCTTCAGCACACAACGGTCTTGTTTCTGCTTATTCCGTAGCCCCGCAGGCAAAGCCAGAGTCTGGCACAAGCCAGGGACCGAGTGACTACCTGCGGAACAGAATGATTAGAATTGCGTCTGGGGTTCCTGGAGGGTGGGCCTTGGCTGGGCGGATCCCAGGAGCCTGGCGTCTCCCAGGGGAGGCGCTCACCTCAGATCGGGCCTAAGAGGGCCCTGCTTGCCACACTGACCGCCAAGCCTGGCCAAAAAGCTCAGGGAAGCCGCGGAGCCACTGCCCGCCTGGGTCAGGGTGGTGACGGAGCCTGACTGAGAATAACGGCTGAACTTGACTAATAGACTGACCGAGGGTTGGAGCGGGTCCCAACCAACTGCCTGACGGCCCAAAGGCAGGAAGAAACGATGGTAGGCCTTGTCATCTTCGAAGGAGAGGAAGGACAGCAAACGAATTGCTATAGCGTCCCCATGCGCACTTGGCGCTTCTCCTCAAGCGGAGCAGGAACGGAACTGGGCGGACCCGCCGGAAGACTCGGCGAGTGCGCGCGCGCAGGAGCCCATTTTCCCGCCCGCAACGTGGCCCCGCCCTTTTACCCAGGCCCTACGCGAGCTTCGCCGAGTACGCGTGCGCAGCAGCTTCCCCTCCCTCGCCCCGCCCCTCACGTGGCCCCACCCTCTCACCCTAGACAGATGGGAGCCTCCTGGGGTGTCCACGTGAGCGCGCGTGAGTCCGCCCCCCCAGTCACGTGACCGCTGACTCGGGGCGTTCTCCACTATCGCTTACCTACCTCCCTCTGCAGGAACCCGGCGATATGGCTGCCGCTGTGCCCCGCGCCGCATTTCTCTCCCCGCTGCTTCCCCTTCTCCTGGGCTTCCTGCTCCTCTCCGCTCCGCATGGCGGCAGCGGCCTGCACACCAAGGGCGCCCTTCCCCTGGATACGGTCACTTTCTACAAGGTAACCGGGGCGGGGGACGTCGCGCGCAGGTGACACCCACTTGCTCAGCTCTATACGCCCTCAGGTCATTCCCAAAAGCAAGTTCGTCTTGGTGAAGTTCGACACCCAGTACCCCTACGGTGAGAAGCAGGATGAGTTCAAGCGTCTTGCTGAAAACTCGGCTTCCAGCGATGATCTCTTGGTGGCAGAGGTGGGGATCTCAGGTATGGACAAGTCCAGGACGGCTGGGGGGGCATCTTGCTTTTTGTGTCTGGTTTCTGCTCACAGATTATGGTGACAAGCTGAACATGGAGCTGAGTGAGAAATACAAGCTGGACAAAGAGAGCTACCCAGTCTTCTACCTCTTCCGGGATGGGGACTTTGAGAACCCAGTCCCATACACTGGGGCAGTTAAGGTTGGAGCCATCCAGCGCTGGCTGAAGGGGCAAGGGGTCTACCTAGGTATGCCTGGTTGCCTGCCTGTATACGACGCCCTGGCCGGGGAGTTCATCAGGGCCTCTGGTGTGGAGGCCCGCCAGGCCCTCTTGAAGCAGGGGCAAGATAACCTCTCAAGTGTGAAGGAGACTCAGAAGAAGTGGGCCGAGCAATACCTGAAGATCATGGGGAAGATCTTAGACCAAGGGGAGGACTTCCCAGCATCAGAGATGACACGGATCGCCAGGCTGATTGAGAAGAACAAGATGAGTGACGGGAAGAAGGAGGAGCTCCAGAAGAGCTTAAACATCCTGACTGCCTTCCAGAAGAAGGGGGCCGAGAAAGAGGAGCTGTAAAAAGGCTGTCTGTGATTTTCCAGGGTTTGGTGGGGGTAGGGAGGGGAGAGTTAACCTGCTGGCTGTGAGTCCCTTGTGGAATATAAGGGGGTAGTGGGAAAAGTGGTACTAACCCACGATTCTGAGCCCTGAGTATGCCTGGACATTGATGCTAACATGACCATGCTTGGGATGTCTCTAGCTGGTCTGGGGATAGCTGGAGCACTTACTCAGGTGGCTGGTGAAATGACACCTCAGAAGGAATGAGTGCTATAGAGAGGAGAGAGGAGTGTACTGCCCAGGTCTTTGACAGATGTAATTCTCATTCAATTAAAGTTTCAGTGTTTTGGTTAAGTGGACCTGAAGCCATTCTTTTTTCTTTTCAAATTATACTTTCGTCTATGACCTGCTTTCCTCTTTGAATCTAAGCTGGTATAGACTCCACTTTCCCAGGGTAACAAACTATCCTCATAACACTGTGGAAACTGGCATACCTTTGTTATTTTCCAGTGATATTCAGACTGACATGGATTGACTGTCAATGGTAAAGTTTGTCTATTTTCCAGTCCTTAAAACTCAATAGCAGTATTGATGAATATATTGAACCAACATTGATGGACCATGGTGTAATTATTTTCCATGCTTTGTGAGGTACACATAGCAAATTCTTAGTTTTACTGATATATTCTGTGACTTGGATTTACACAGCTAAATGATATAGTCCGATTTCAAAATTAAAAAATATTTTCCATCTAAATCACTATCACTAAATAAATACTAACTTCTAGAAAGCAGAATAAAGAGCACTTGTGCCAACATTCACATCTTTTCTTCAGACTCAGAAGCAGTT